AATTCCAGTTGCTTCATTCACCGGAGCCAGTTAAGCTGCTGAAATGAAATGGATCACCGGAGAGATCACTATATCAGGACATAGACTTGACTTTCAGGGTTGGAGGAAGCCGGACAAAGATGAATGGGATTCAGAGCCTGAACTCAAGGTCAACGTCTTCTGAATCACAAAGAGCTGGTGGGTCAGTCTGGGAGAAGAAAGAAAATTCTGCGCCAAATGGGAAAACCCTTAAAGTCTGCATAGTTTTGCTTGTCGGTAAGAACACAGGTAGGCGGCGGGAAGAGAGGTGGCAAGCAGCCCCAACGCTCGCCGAGATCCCCAGGGTTTTACAAACGGATCGTCCTGAAGTCTCCAAAACTGTAACTACTATATGCCCAAATTTATATTCTCCCCTGGCTTTTCCAACAGGCTACCTGCCTGTGACAGTTTTCCCACGAACTTGGCTCTCCTCTGTCTACAGCGCCCCGGGGTCTCCCAAACAGACAGACACAGACAGACAGAAGGAGCAGACAAGGGGACTGTCCAATTCCCACCCTCCGCGCCCACTCTCTCGAGGTAGCCAAGACCCTCCAGGAGTCCGAAAGTCACAGAGCGCTCTGCGCCCCTGCCACCTGCCCAGCCTCCCGCTGGGGTCCGGCAGTCCCCACTGGAGACCCCGACATCGCGGGGCTCCGCGGCCCCCGCGCCGACCCAGGGCCGCCAGGGGGCGGGCGGGAGCAGCTCTCCGGGTGCCTCCCCCGCCGGTTCCCCTCCCCCGGCCCGCCGGCCACTCACGGATTTTCACTCGGCGGTGGTCCAGGCGCGCAGCGGCGGCTTGCAGGGCGTCGAGGCGGCGGTGCAGCGCGGCGGTGCGGTGGCCCAGCGCGGCCGCCTGGCCCTCGAGCTCGCCGAAGATGTCCCCGGCGCAGCGCGACAGGTCGGCCAGCTGCGCCAGCAGGCAGCCCAGGGCATGCGAGCTGACCTGCTCCAGCGAGCGGAAGAGTGGCGCGCCCGCAGCCCCGGCCCCCGCCGCCTCGGGCCGGCGCAGCCGCGCGGGCTCCAGGGTCCTCTGGTGGAAGGGCATGGCGGGGGCGGGCCGGCGGCGCGGGATCCCTCAGTCTGCCTCCCGTCGGCGCGGGGCGCCAGCCTGCATCCAACACAAAGGAAGTCCCGGGCAGCGGCGGGGCGCCGAGGGAAGCCTGGCGGCCCCTGCCCGCAGGGGAGAGGCCGGGCGGGCAGGAAGGACGGACGGACGGACGGGCGCGCGGGCGAGCGGGCACCCGGGCGGCGCGGGGCAGGAATGGGGTCCGAGCCGTGGCTGCCTGGCGCCCGGCGGCGTTCCTCCACCCGCAGGGCTTCGCGGGCCGCGCGGCGAGAGGAAGTTCCAGGGGCAGCTCTGGGCGGCGGCGGCCGCGGCGGCGAGGGGAGCCGCGAGTCCCGCTGAAGTTTGCAGGCGGGCAGGAAAGCGCCGGCTGCTCCTTCCCTCCCTCCGGATTGGAGAGGGAGGAGGAAGCGAGGGAAGTGCCGCCGACACCGGGCGAGAGGGAGGGGAGGCGAAAGAAAGGAAAGGGGGAGGAGAAAAGGGCCGGCCCGGGAACCACCTGCGGCTCCCGCGGCTGCCGCGCCCAGCGCCCGCAGCCAGTGGCGGCCCCGGCGCCTCAGCGCACCCTGTCGGGGCGGGTGCGGGCGCACAGTCCCGGGACGCCCACGTCGCCGCCCCAACTCCCCTTGGCAGCCCCCGGGCGGTGGGGCAGAGCCCTCGCCCGCCCCCCGGGCCGGGGTGCAGCGCAGTGCGGGCGCCGGGAGGGCGGAGGCGCCAGGACGGCCGCGGCCAGCTCCGCTCGCTCTGCTCACCTGCGCCCCTGCCCACGGCGCTCCGCAGTCAGGAGCGCCCCGCCCCGCGGGGAACGCCCCGGGCCCCTCGGGGTCCCCCTGCTCTCTCCTACTTCCCTTCTGGAAGGTGGCCAACACTTCTGGGCCGCCCGGGTGGACCTCAAATAGAACGTCTTTAAATGTCCGGTGGCCAAGGGTTCTGTAGCCGACTAGGAGTCAGCGTCCGACTCGGAACAACTCAAGACCTCTTTTCAGGGGGCGTCCAGTGAGTTTTTTTCAGCAAGGTGACTCCCCCTGTGGCTGCCTGCTACTACAGCTGGAAAGGTCCAAGCTGAAATGTGACTAATCTGAGTTTCTTCCACCAAGCATGTTAGTTAGGGGTGGAGGACTAGAACCTAGAACCCTGAATTCGAGCCTGGAAGATATGTAAGCCACATGCTATTGAGATCGTGGTCATGGGACACCCGCTAACACAAACCTTCTGGTAGGAAGTTTTTGAGAAGACTGGGTCCAATATCCCCAAGCTAAAATCCCACTGGCCCATCGCTGTGTTTGCTCAGAAAAGGAATCTGGGTTCTTTGGTTTCTGCTTTCCAGTTGACCCTGGTTGCTCCTCTGTTTTACGGCATTTTGGGAGTCGGTCTCCCAGAGCAGCGCTGATTGTAATGAGAAGCGCGTTCCCTCTCTGGGGGACAGGAGCAGTGGGAGAAAAATGGGCCTGGGAAAGAGCTCCTCCAAATAAAACTTATTAGACAGATACGGGTTATGGTGTTGGTGGTGGTGGTGGTGGTGTTTTGGTCTTTATCCTGTTGTACAGCGCCTCATTTTTTACAATGTGGGCCAGTAACTATTTCGTATCACCTACTCTGACCACCTTCAGGGTTGTTATGAGGCTCAAAGGAACGGCTGCTGTGAAAAAACATGCTTTGCAATTTATGAAGCACTGGATAAACATCAGGAACGGTATAAAAGCATGCTGCTTACTCAAGAAATACTAGTTGAGTGCCTGTGTGTTGGGCACTGGCTAGAGATAAGGTAATGTGCAAAGCTGGCTCTGTCCCTGCCATCATGAGACTCTCGTGTAGTGGACCATGCATAACATTTTTAAATTATATACAATATGGCCGGGCGCCGTGGCTCACGCCTGTAATCCCAGCACTTTGGGAGGCCGAGGAGGGCGGATCGCCTGAGGTCAGGAGCTTGAGACCAGCCTGGCCAACATGGTGAAACCCCGTCTCTACTAAAAATACAACAATTGGCCGGGCGTGGTGGTGGGGGCCTGTAATCCCAGCTACTCTGGAGGCTGAGGCAGGAGAATCGCTTGAACCCGGGAGGCAGAGGTTGCAGTGAGCCGAGATCATGCCGTTGCACTCCAGCCTGGGCAACAGAGCCAGACTCTGTCTCAAAAAAAAAAAAAAATTACATACAATATAATTTGCCTATTTAAAGTGTATAACTCAATGCTTTTTAGTATATTTACAATGTTGTGCAAACATCACCATAATCACTTTTAGAACATTTTAATCACACCAGTCTCAAAAAAACAATTCTCTTTAGTACTCAGTTCCCTCCCTCCTAAACCATCACTAGCCAATTGCAACCACTCATGTGTCTATGGATTTGCCCATTGTAGAGGTTTCATATCAATGAAATCATACATGTGTGATTGTTTGTGACTGGCTTCTTTCACTTAGTGTGATGTTTTCAAAGTTTATCCATGGAGTAGCATGGATCAGTTTTGATTCTTTTTTTAAGGCTGCATAATATCCCATTGTTTGGATATGCCACATTTTGTTTATCCATTCATCAGTTAATGGACATTTGGGTGTCCACTTTTTGGCTATTATGATTAATGCTGCTGTGAACATGTGTGTACAAGTTTTTGTGTTAACGTGTGTTTTCATTTCTCTTGGGTACATACCGAGGAGTGGAATTGATGAGTCATGGTGCCAATCTGTTTTCCGAAGTGACTGCACCATTTTACCTCCCAGCCAGCAATGTATGAGGGTTCCAGTTTCTTCACATCCTCGGCAACACTAATTTTTATGTCTTTTTTATTACAGCCATTCTAGTGGGTATAATACCTCATTGTGGATTCGATTTGCATTTTCCTGATAGCTAGTGATAATGAGCATCTTTTCATGATTTTATCAGCTACCTGTTTATCTTCTTTGGAAAAAGATAACATTGTAGAAATGTCTGTTCAGATTCTTGGCCATTATTAAATCAAATTTTTGTCCATTTCTTATCAAGATGTAATAGATCCTTGAATATTCTAGATACAAGTCCCTTAGGTGTAACATTTACTTCCTGATTGCTTTAACAGTCTATTGTGGGTTTTTTGTTTTTTGTTTTTTGTTTTGAGATGGAGTCTCGCTCTGTCACCCAGGCTGGAGTGCAATGGCAGGATCTTGGCTCACTGCAACCTCCGCCTCCTGGGTTCAAGCGATTCTCCTGCCTCAGCCTCCCGTGTAGCTGGGATTACAGGTGCCTGCCACCACGCCCAGCTAATTTTGTATTTTTAGTAGAGATGGATTTCACCATGTTGGCCCGGCTGGTGTTGAACTCCTGACCTCAGGTGATCCACCCACCTCAGCTTCTCAAAGTGCTGGGATTACAAGCGTGAGCCACAGCACCCGGCCCAGCATTGTTCTTTAGTTTATTCCCTCTTCTATTCCCTTGAGACTTTCCCATTGGTTTGAAAAGAATTATGATTTAGCCACATAAACTAATAAAAAGAGAGCAAGAATATTTTTGTAAATTTGTAATCCTGGGGCAATATCAATAGAATTTTTTTTATAAAATGAATGATTTCACTACTCCAGAAGTGGAATGTAAACTCTATACATAACCAGAACATGGAATTAACAGGACTCATGGGTGTATCCATAAAAGCAACTGAATTTTTAGTCTTCTGCTGTTAATAATCTGTTCCATGAGGATAGTTCTTCCTCTTCCACAGAATGAAACTCAGGCAGTCCTATAACTTTTTTATTCTCTCAGGTAATAGAAAATCCTGTTACTTTAAGAGGAAAAACCCTGCTCTTAATTCAGTAATTCAAATCTTGTCCCCTTCCCCAACAGGGTCTCCTATGGACAGAAGTGCGGGCAAGGAGCTTTGTTCCTCCCCGATGTCACCCTCCCACAGCCCACTTGCTAGCAGGCAAGAGAGGGGTGGAGGCCGGCAGTAAGGCATGTACTGAACTGGACCTCTGGTGGAATGGGTCACCCACGCTGGGCTTGGTGGGTATTTGAAAGTGACTCTTTCGTGAACAACCTTGGTCTTCCTTCTGTCCCCTCCATGCAGACTCTTACCATCAGGGTCCTGCCAACCCTTCAGTGAGACTTTTTCCGAAGAATCCCTTTTAAAATGACCTCAAGCTGACCTTCCTGATGCAGATTCCACATATGGTATCTGAGACTCACACAGTGTGGTTGGAAGATAGCACAGTGACCTCCCAGGCACAGCCCTCTGCCAGCCCTCCACTGGCTGCCCTAGGATGCTGGCCTTCCTCCGATGGGAGTCGGGCCCAGTCTGCTGTGAGCCAGGAGAAGCCAGCAAGCTCCCTGCGAGGCCTGGAGGAGCCCTTCTCACTCAGCTTGGTGTTCGATGCCAGTGCCCCCGCCCATTGTGGGGTGAGGGTGGGACTCTCAGCACAGCCCTGTCCAAATAAATCCTCTAAAGCCCTCTTCCATCTGCAGTCACTTGAGTCTTTTGTAGCCTG